GACCACTCCTCCCACCTTAGCCTCACGAGTACCTGGGACTACAGGCGCGTGTCACGACACCCAGATAATTTAAAAAATACTTTTGTAGGGACAGAGGCTCACTATGTTACCAACGCTGATCTGGAACTCCTGGCCTCATGCAATCCTCCCGCCTCGGCCTCCCAAAGCTCTGGGATTACCGGCCTGAGACACCGAGCCCCGCCCCGCCCGTCTCTAAATAAATACTTAAAAGAACCCCAGGTAAAAGCTAAAGCGAGGATGAAATTCTAAATGAATTTCTGAGCAACAACTATCCGTAGTGAGCAGTGATGATTTTTGGTGTGTTCTCCGGTAGGCACACTTTTCAAATTTATGCAATCTTATCCTTAAGATTTGAAAAAAAAAAACTTATAAAAAATCTTAAACGTGGTTTTCCATCTACAATTTTTCGCAACTGTAGGGATATATTCAAAATAAATGCTGGACATTTCCAGGCATTAGAGGGGATGTGGCCGGATGGCGAGGAGGGGCCGTCCTCACCAGGACTCCAAGCAGTTCTCGCACCTGACTTCGTAGGCCTGTAGTTGTAACCATAGCAATGCCCCAGATGCTTGAAAACATTTCTGAATTGCGGCCCTATCATATTTTTACAGCAAAACCACCCTTATTTTACATATTACTAAATCCTCTTTTCACCTTCATTTCATCCCTCGTCAAAGTTAAAAGGATGAAGATTCTTTTATCTCACAAAGGTTATGAGAGAAATATTAAATTTAAAATCACTGTGGAGACCACCTCCTCCGTGTAAAATGAGGAAGGGTCACAGGAAGATGATAATGGGAACGCGCCGCCAGACTCTGAAAGCCATTAACATTGTTTCGGCCGTTAGGGCGGTTGGCGGCAACTCACCGCCCAGCGGCGGTTGCGTCGCAGCCAGAAGCGTGACTTCGCGCACGCTCCCTTTCCACTCCTCCACTCAGAGCCGGGGACGCGGCGGGGGCGCGGCGGAACTACAGCTCCCATGACGCTTTGCGCGGCATAGGGTGCTTTACAATAGAAGCTCGGTTGGAGAGGCCTGCGGAGAAAAGCTGGGAACGGCCGCTTCCGGCATGTTCATCTCTGGACGAAGAACGGCCGACAAGTGGAGGGCGGAGGAGAGACTCCAATGCCCAGCGGGCAGTGCGCGGGCGGCGCTTGCGCGATGCGCGGACGGGGGGGCGGTCGGGCCATTTAAATGTGTGTTTGTGGGTGAAATGGCTGCGCAGGTCGGAGCGGTGCGCGTAGTACGGGCGGTGGCGGCGCAGGAGGAGCCGGACAAAGAGGGGAAGGAGAAACCTCATGCTGGGGTCTCCCCGCGGGGAGTTAAACGGCAGCGCCGATCTAGCAGTGGGGGGTCTCAGGAGAAGCGGGGGCGGCCGAGCCAGGAGCCCCCTCTCGCTCCCCCTCACCGGCGGCGTCGCAGCCGCCAACATCCTGGGCCGCTGCCGCCAACGAATGCAGCCCCAACTGTCCCAGGCCCTGTTGAGCCTCTTCTCCTGCCGCCTCCGCCGCCACCTTCGCTGGCACCCGCCGGGCCCGCTGTCGCTGCCCCTCTCCCGGCCCCAAGCACCTCGGCCCTCTTCACCTTCTCGCCTCTGACGGTGAGCGCGGCCGGGCCCAAGCATAAGGGCCACAAGGAGCGGCACAAGCACCATCACCACCGCGGCCCCGATGGTGATCCCAGCTCCTGCGGAACCGATCTCAAGCACAAGGACAAGCAGGAAAACGGCGAGAGGACTGGAGGGGTGCCTCTGATCAAAGCCCCCAAGAGAGGTGAGAGCAGGCAAACTGCCCGGCTTGGGTTCGCAACTAACTTCTTTTTAATTATTGTGGCCAGAAACACCAGATGAAAATGGTAAAACCCAGAGAGCCGATGATTTTGTCTTGAAGAAAATAAAGAAGAAAAAGAAAAAGAAACACCGAGAAGACATGCGAGGAAGACGCCTTAAAATGTACAATAAGGAAGTACAAACCGTCTGTGCTGGCCTGACCCGCATCAGTAAAGAAATTCTCACCCAAGGACAAATAAATAGCACTTCAGGACTTAATAAGGAGTCCTTCAGGTATCTGAAAGATGAACAGCTGTGCCGATTAAATTTGGGTATGCAAGAATATCGGGTACCCCAGGGAGTACAAACACCTTTTATGACTCACCAGGAACATTCTATTCGTAGAAATTTCTTAAAAACAGGTACTAAATTTAGCAACTTTATTCATGAGGAACACCAGTCCAATGGTGGTGCTCTTGTCCTTCATGCTTACATGGATGAACTCTCATTTTTGTCTCCAATGGAGATGGAGAGATTTTCTGAGGAGTTTCTTGCTTTGACATTCAGTGAAAATGAGAAAAATGCTGCTTACTATGCTTTAGCAATAGTGCATGGAGCGGCTGCTTATCTCCCAGACTTCTTGGACTACTTTGCTTTTAATTTCCCCAACACTCCAGTGAAAATGGAAATTCTGGGCAAGAAAGATATTGAAACAACCACCATTTCAAATTTTCACACTCAGGTAAGATAAAAATTGTTGTTAAAAATTAGTAACAGAATTTCTCTAATTGAAGTTCTCTCTGCAGTAGAGAGAGCAGGAGCAGCCAATGTGGAGAGGTCGCAAGATGGGGCTGCCCAAGATGTTGGAACACCATGTGCAATAAAGGGCTTCGTCTTGGATTTTGGCCTTATTACCACAACCAGGTACCGAAGTGCTGACTTTTGTAGTAGATTTTCTTTTTTCATTTTCATTTTTTTTTTAAGTTTTGCCCTTTGAAGGTCAAGGAATCCTATTTTTATAAATATTGCAGATGAGACTGAAAACATTTCTCCTAATATAGTCCATAATCCCCATAAGTTCCCTATTTAACAAGGAAAGATATTGCTGAGAGCAGAATCAACATGCTCTATCATTTTTTTAGTTTAGAAAAATGCAGCAAATTTTCTCTTTTGATAGACCAACAAGCATTTCTGAGAAATAAGCCAGAAATTTGGGGGAAAACTGTCCCAGTTTTGTAAGGGTGTCTTTTTAACATTCATATTAGTTAAAGTGGATCAAATTTGTATGTCAACAGACAGTATCCAGTCTAAATAGTTAATAAAAGAAAATATCTTGAAATATTCCCTGCTGATTTTTGTCCTCCAATTAATTTTTTAAAATGGAGCTGAAATTTAAATGACTGTACCAACAACTTACCTTGATACTTACTTTGAGATTTAAAAAATAACCACTTTTTAAGAACATTTCAGATTATGATTAAATTAGATATTAAACGCTTCAACCACATAAGAATATTGAGGACTGTTGAATGAGTCCTGTGCTCTGGTGGTCCTGGAACTTAATTTTATTTATGAATTTTCAGTCATTAGAGAAGAGTATGGTGTGGATATGGGAGGTTGGATTAGCCGACTAAACTTTGAAGTTTGCAACTTTAGCAGATGTTGGGATAGAAGTTAACACAGTAGTTCAAATTGATTTCGCACTTCATGGTTTATAGAAATGCTTTCACATTCATATCTGAATATTTGAAACAACCTAGTGGGTAGGTAGGTAAGCAATTTTATCTGTGTTTCCCATGGAAGAAACTGAGGCTGGGAGATGTTCATTGTTTGTTATCCAAGGTCATATAGCTAGTAAGTAGAAGAGTCCAGATGCAAACCCAGGCCACCTGAACAATGTTCACATCATTTTACCATGGAGAAGAGATTAGTGCTTTTATTTGTCTAACACTCTGGTCAGTGAAATTAAAGTATCTCCGTGTGAAACAGCATGCAAAAGGCTTTGTTTCTAATATTTTTAACAAATCCCTTTAGATCGTTGGGAATTAAACAAATACCTAGGGCAGTGTGGACTTACCTGAAGTCTTTTGACATTTTATGAAGTTCTGTTAAACCTAGAAATAAAGTCAAATAAATTTTTTATTGCTTTAGAGACATAGTTATTGGAAGTTATTTATAGTTTAAATATGTAGCCATAATAATTATTCGTGACTATATTTCAAGATAGTTTATTCAGCAAGCACTTACTGAGAACCTACCATGTACTGGGCACTGTGTTCTTAAAAGGACTAATTGATGAGCTCAGTCTAGTGGGGGAGATGAGTAAACCAGCAATTATAATACAGAGTACTACTTGAGTAGAGGTACGCATAGGGAAAACCCTGTAATAGAGGGAGCACTGTCTGTGTTACCTAATGCAGACTTGAGGTAATTCGAAAAGGCATGTTAAGCCATGTGATGCTTGAGTACAATCTTGAAAGCATGTTAATACTTAACTTGGTAAGAACATTTTAAGCGAATAACAGCCTATGCAAATACACAGAGGCATTTGAGAATGCGGCACTTAGAGGGAGCTACAAATAGATTGACATGGCAAGAGTATGCACTGACTGTTAAGGGATGGAAGGAGTTGAGACCAGAGAGAGAGAGACATGATTAGGATTGTGAAGAGCCTTAGATGACATGCTTTTAAAAAGTTAGTACTTTTTCCTAAAGATAATTGGGAGTCATTGGTGAATTTTAATAGGGAAATGCTTGCTATCCATTTATGTTTGCAAAGATTACATAATAGTGTGGAGGATGGAATTGGTGGTGCAGGATATGAGATTGGAAGCAAGAATACCAGTTAGTTACGATAGTAACCATGTCATAAATGCTCCACGTCCAAACTGGTACTGACATTAGAGAGAAAAGAAAGAAATTTGAGAAATAATTAGAAGGTTGAGATTTAACTAGTCTTGGTGAGAGAGAGAGATAGTCTTCAGATGTGGTTTGGACAAATGGGTGGATGGCGATGCTGGTCAAAGCCAATACATGGTTGAAAAAGCCGGTTTCTGTGGCTAGAGGGTGTTGATGAGCTCAGTTTGAGATATTTTGAGTTGAAGGTACCTGTGGGAATTTACGGTTAGAAATAACTGTTAGGAGGCTGGGCATGGTGTCTCACATCTGTAATCCCAGCAGTTTGGAGGCTGAGGTGAACAGATTGCTTGAGATCAGGAATTTTGAGACCAGCCTGGTCAAAGTGGTGAAACCCCATGTCTACTAAAAATTCAAAAATTAGCTGACATGGTGGCGGGCGCCTGTAATCCCAGCTGCTTGGGATGCTGGCTTGAACCTGGGAGGTGGAGTTTGCACTGAGCCAAGATCACGTCACTCACTCCAGCCTGGGCGACAGAGCAAGTCTCAATAAAGAAAAAAAGAAAAAAAAAAAAAGAACTCTTAGGAATTGAATGTATGGATCCAAGTTTGAGAGATGTGTCTAGGTTGGAGATGCAGAAGTTGAACCCATTAATGCAGGAGATGCGGAGATGCAGAAGATGGAACCAGCAATAGCAGTGGAAAAGAGATGAAACTAAGGGTGGAATCTTGTGATGCATCCACAAGTAAGTATGATGAACATGGGAAAAGACCAAAAAGAAAGGCAGGCAGAAGAAAGACTAGAAGTTTTCTGCATTTTAAGAATGAAGTGTTTATTTTATCCATATGAAGGATCCAGTAAGTAAGGATGGGAAAGTGGTAGGTTTATCAATTAGGAATTGAATTGGAGACATGATCAAGATTAGTGCTTTGCAAACCGTGGACAGGTAAATACTATTGTAAATTATGCCTTTTCTTTAGAACCTTGCTACTAAAAGTTTGCTCTATGTATGAATTTGGCACCACCAGGGAGCTTGCTAGGAGTGTAGACTGGGCTCTTACCCAGATTTTCTGAATCAGAATCTGCATTTTTAAAAGGTGATTCATATGCACATTAAACTTTGAGAAGCTTTAGAACTCAGCTCCTCTAAGCAGGAGAAAGTAAAATGTAGATTTTGTGCAAGAAAAATGAAAACTTCTGTTATTTTTATATTTTTAAATTATTGTGGTGGCTAAAGCTAGGATCCACATATAGGGTTTTCTTTTAACATTCTAGAAAACTCAAATGTTCTAATACCAGAGCAGAAAAATTTATATGTCCATTGAAACAGTAAGCTGATCCTTGTTTGATTACTTAACTCTTAGCAGTTGATACAGGATAACTTTATAAAGTTGAGTTTCCTTCCTTCCTCCCTTCCCCTTCCCCTCCCTTCCCTTCCTTTCTTTCTCCTTTCTTTGATGAGGTCTCGCTCTGTGGCCCAGGCTGAAGTGTGATCATGAAGTGTGATCATGGCTCACTGAGGCCTTGAACTCCTAGGCTCTAGTAGTCTTTCTACTGTTTCTTACTCCACTGTACCCCAGTACATAAACTTCAGGAAGTGGTGGAACTCAACTTGTTCTTCGCTTTCAGGTGCTATTTCCAGTGCCTCAGCCTCTAGAGTAGCTAGGACTACGGGTGTGTACTATTACAATTGGCTAATTTAAAAATTTTTTTATAGAGCCAGAGTCTCACTATGTCGTCTAGGCTAGTCTTGAGCACCTGGTCTCAACGGATTCTCCTGCTTTGGCCTCCTAGCATGTTCGGATTACAGGTGTGAGCACTAGCTTTGCTTATAGTCTGCATTTTCTGGTGATGCTGATGTTGCTAGTAAATGGACCACCAAGGCCATATAGGTCTCAAAATCTGTACATAAATTGCAAGCGCAAATAATAACAAACACTAAAAATACAGTGAAGTTAAAAGGGAATTGTTTTCAATATCACCTCTGAGATCTTCTGGCAACTAAGTAATTGAAGGATGTACATGGAGAGGAGTGTGTGTTATGTGTTTGCTGGGGGTAGGGAAGATTGGCAAATCTGCATGTTTTAAGTATCTTTTTCAAAAATTTTCATATATAATTTTGAGGTTTCACTGAGAATCAAAGCTTTTTAACTTTAGGTAGTTTTATTTCTTATATTACTTTTATTACTCTATAAAATGATAATGTTCTGTAGCATTGGCGTGTATAATTTTAGTGTCTACGGTTCCAGAGAAAAACAAAAAATGTTATTCCCTCGTTGTGTGTTGGGACAAGGCCTTATATGGGCTTGTTATATGCACTCTGATCTTTGATTGATTAACATTTTATAATGAATTGGTAATACTAATAAGAATAGAACTAGTAGAGTAGTATATAGCTTGGGAAATAGCTCAGAAACCCTTAAGGAACTGTATGCATTATTAGTGTGTTATAGAAAAGGAGAAATAAACATTTTAAGTAGCAGGTTTTATAAAATAAAATGGCATAAATAAAAATGGTAGGCTTGATTCTTTTTTTTTTCCTCTTATTTTAAGTACTCACTTTGACCCAGTCACACTGTTTTTTCACTATATATTTTAAAGTAGGAATGCCTTTCTATTCACAAGGCACAAGGTTAGGAAGATCGCTGGCTAATTTTTTCCTTTCTGTGTTTTAAAAAGTCAGCTTGAATAGGCTTCTTCCTGAAACGTGAGTTCTGTGGAATAATCCACACCCGCTCTCAACCCCCATACACAGGGTTTTCCACATAGTGCTTTTTTAGCTTGGTGTTCTCCTGAGTTATTAACAGATTTATAATTGTCCTTTGTAGAAGCTCTATGTATTGGGGACACAGTTGAGCTTACTTAATTCAGAAATTCATACAGGATAACTGTGAAGTTGAGTTTCTAATTTAAACACTACATATGTATTGACAGCAGTATATATATTCAAAGATAATTGTTTAACATTTTATAGATATTATAAAGAGAATAAATTTTATGCAAAACTATTATTTTTTTTAATAGGCATATTTCTCTTTGATGCCACATCCTTCTCCCCTCCCCACTTTGCCTTCTGATTTTACCAAAGACTGTGTTTTTCCTGTTGGCGTTATGTCTCCTGCTTCCATGGCAGCTTTAGTTTTTTCTGTTCTTTGGTCTCGTACTTACCTCCCTCCAGTCCTCCCAATTCTGTTTGTTCCTCCACTGTGCTCCAGTACATAAACTCCGGAAAGCTGTAGAATTCAACTTGTTCTTTGTTTTCAGTTGCTATTTCCAGGCCAGAGTTTCCCAAACTTGCCAGATCCTAAGAATAATTTGGGGTTGCTAGTTCAAATATACATTAGACTCTCAGGTTCCTCTTCTGGAAATTTTGGTTCATGAGGTCTGGAGTGAGGCATGAAATAAGTACCTTGACCGACTTGATTCCTATGATCAGGCAAGTTTAAGAAACACTGTTTTAAACCATATACCATCTACCATTACTCTAGTTCCTTTCATTTGACCTGTAGATAGCATCTTTTTAGAATTTCAGAGCATCATAAACTAAGAGATAATCTTATCTGACCTCTACAAAGTGCAAATTTTAAAAAATCATGTTTTGATTGGCCATCACTGGGGACTTTGTCTCTTCATGACATTTTATAATGCTTCCCATTGGGTTGTCAACATTGCCTGGGAAGCCTACTTCTTTTCTTTGTTTAGCTTGTTTACCTGTTCTTCATAAATACTATTTAAACTTTATCTGTATACATCTTTTCCTCATTCTCTCCTGTTACAGTAGAGAAGATATTCTATCTCCTCCTCAAAGGCTAATTTGTCAGGCTAATTTGTCTACTTGTGTTATGAATACCATCCCTTAGCCTGCTAAGGTTTTTAAAAAACTGTTGTCAAATATACACAAAATTTACCATTTTAACCATTTTAAAGTGTATAATTCTGTGGCATTGGGTATATATATTGTTCTATTACCACTACCGTTTCCAGAACTTTTTCCTCATACCAAACAGAAACTCTATACCCATTAGGTTAGGATCTTTGATGTCAGTTACCCGCTACTACCCCTCCAACCTTTCCCTTCTCCATTCCCACTCCCCACGTAACTAAAAGTATAAAATATATTAAGCGAATTTCTGCTTCGTGTCTTTCCCCCGCTTTTTTTTTCTCTAAATAAACTTTTCCTTTCTCCCTAGAAGTAAATCTTTATTCTGAATTTGTGGCTTATCATGTCGTTTTATCTTTTAACATTTTACTAATACCAAATGAACATAAAAACAATACTTGTACCTTTGTATTTTAAAACTACAGTGTATTGTGTGTATCATTCTGCAGGTTATTTTTGTTCAACATTGTTTTTGAAGATTATTTTGATACATCTAACTCTACATTAATTTTAACCATTATATTTGGTATTTTGTTGGGCAGCTGTATCACTGTTTTTGAACACTTTACTTTTCCTCTGCTCTCAAACAACAGCAATCAACACAGAAGACTTCTTTGCCCAAATGTGGGAGATTTCTCCCCCACAACAAGCAAGCAATCAGTTCTTCAGCAGACACCAGCTGGGTGTCATCCAATTCAATTCCGACACTACCCAGAGTCAGTTTTGGATCCCAGATAGAGGGCTCAGTCCCCAGGACTGGCCTCTCCTTCCCACCAGTCACAAGTCCAGGCCTCTGGAACTTCTGACCAACTGGCTTCAAGTTGGGGTTCCCACGATCCCCTCTTTGAGTTCAGTGGATTTGCTAGAGTAGCTCAGAGAACTCAGGGAAATACTTATGTTTATGGGTTTAGTGTGATGGATATGTTAAAGGGTGCAAATAAACAGCCATATGAAGAGATACACAGGGCATGGTCTGGAAGGGTCCCGAGCACAGGAGCTTCTTTCCCCGTAGAGTTGGGGTATGCCACCCTCCCAGCAAATGTATGAGTTCCTGTTGATCTTCCTGTCTGCTTCCACATGTTCAGCTATCCAGATGCTCTCAGAACCTCTTCAGTTTTTATGAAGCCTTCATTATGTAGGCTTGATTGATTAAGCCAGTGGCCGTTGGTGGTCAGCTTGACCTTTAGCACCCCTCCCTGGAGGTTGGGGGTAGGGCTGACCGTCCAACCCTCTAATTGTACCTTTATTTTTCAGGTGACCAGCCCCGCCCTAAAGCTGTTAGTCAATATTAGCATACAAAAATAGAGCTATTTGGAGATAACAAGGAGTTTAGGAGCCCTACCTCAGGAAATAGGGATGAAGACCAGATACATATTGCACAATATCACACTCACTATTTATTCTCCTATTCTTGGACATTGAGGTTGTTTACAGTTTTATAATATTATGGTGTTACAGTAAGCATTTGTGTAAATGTCTTTTTTTGGGTCGGGGTGGGGGCAAGGTAGAGGGTCTTCCTGTGTTTTCCAGGTTGATGTCAAACTCCTGGCCAAGGGATCTTCCTATTTTGATAGGTCTTTTTATCCACGCATGTATCCTGGGGTTTCTATTTGTCCTTTCTCCTGTCTGGCATTCCATGACTCTTGCCTGAATTCAGTAGCTCAATTCTCACATCTGAAGAATTTTTCTTTAACTGTAACATTTGATTGATGGGTCATTTTTCTTAGCTTTATAAAGGCATTGCTTCAGTGCCTTTAAACTTACAGTGTTGCTGTTGAGAAATCCAATGCCATAATGATTCCTGATTTTTTTTAGCTGTTCTGCTTTTTTCTCTCTGGAAGCTTTCAGAATTTCTACTACAGAATGTCTGAGTACCAAGGATAATGTGCCTTGAGATGGATCATTTTTCTTTAAAAAAAATTACTATGAAATATTTCAGACGCAGATATAAAGAATAATAACAATCACTCTGGCCCAAGAAATAAAACATCATCAGTGCAGTTGAACCCTACCCCCCACCACCCTTTTTTATGTGGAAATCCATCCTTTATGGAGTTTTTTCTTGTATTACTTGTTAATTTTCTTTCTCAGTTATCGTTTTTTTCTGAAACTTTTATTAATTGTATATTAGGCCTCCCGATTCAACCTCAATTTTCTTATCTTTCCTATTATATTTTTCATTGTCTTTTTTCCTGCTTTCTGGGGGTAGATTTAACTAGCTTCTTAATGTTGATTAATGTCAGCTGTAATGTTTTCAGTTTGAGAGCTTGTTCTTGTTCTCTGTCCCTTTTTTAATAACTTCCTATTGTTTCATGGATACAATACCTTTTTTCATCTCTCTGATACTAATTATACTTGTTTTTAAGTTTTCTTTTATACTCTTAAGTTGTTCAAGTTCTTTTTTATTTTTATTTTAGTCTTCTGGTTATGTTTTCATCAAACATGGTGATCTGTTCATATTGAAACATGAGTCGTTATAAAACATTAGAAACTCAGTGAACACGTGGGTGGGATTTGTCATTTGAAGACTGGATAGGGAATGTGGTCATATTGTGAGAAAAGCTCTAAATATTAGTGTTTAAAGATATTGTTTCTTGGGCCTTTAGTTTCTACAGCTAAAAATCTACCACATTTTTGTCAGGGGATGGAGTAGGTTACACACCTGTCTGCTAGAATTCTTGGAAGGAGGTAGGCGATTGCATTGTTAAATAACTGGGATTTTGCTTAATTCCCTGCTTCCAGTGTAATGGTTCTCTCCCTTGCTTGTGCCTTGTATCCTTGTGTCTGTAGTCATTTAGTTCACTTTTACCACAAATAAGGTGAGGAAAAAGGAGCATGGGATAGGAAGGTAGAATGTAAGTGGAAGGGTCTCACTGACTCAAGCAGATTTTAAACCCACCTTTTTTGTTTTTAGTTGCATGCTTTGTTCTTGCCTTCTATAAAAGTTAGCCAGAGTTCTCAGTTTGCAAATTTCCCTGTACATTTTTCACCTTCCAAAAACATTTTGATAGCTTGTATCTGTAGTTTTTACTTCTGTTCTCTTTGACTATCTGGGATTTTAGCCTTGATATTTTATTCTCACTTGAGTGGGATTTTGACAAGGAATAGAAAAAAATCATACATCCAGTCTACCATGTTTAAACAGCAGTCCTCTTCACCTTTTCATCTTTATCAGATTCTTCCTATTAGTGTTGAAACATGATCACACAAAAGAGGACTTAAATGGAAACATATATTACTGTGTTCCTGGGGAAGAAGAATCAATATCAGAATGACAATTTCTCCTAAGTTATAAATTGAACACCATCCCAATAAAATAGAAATAGTTGTTTTTTGAGACAACCAAGCAGATATTGAAGTTTATATGCAAAAATAAGTAGGCAAGAACAGCCAGAAAAGAAAAAGTAACGATGGAGGAGTGCCTTACCTGGTACCAATATATTCTAAAGATTTAATTATTAAATCAGTGTAATTAGTTTATGAGCTCTGTTCAGCAAGATAGAAAATTTAGAAATAGACTACAGGCACTCACCACCACGCCCGGCTAATTTTTTGTATTTTTTTAGTAGAGATAGGGTTTCACCATGTTGCCCAGGCTGGTCTTGAACTCCTGGACTCAAGTGATCCGCCTGCCTTGGCCTCCCAAAGTGCTGGGATTACAGGTGTGTGCCACAGTACCTGGCCCCCAAACAATGGCTTAAAACAACGCAAATTTAGTTTCTTACAGTTCTGAAGGCTCTGAGGGAAAAAAATCAAGTTTTTGCCTTTTTTAGCTTCTTGTGTCTTACATTTCCTAGCTTGTGGCCCCTTCCTCCATCTTCAAAGTATATTACCCCAGGCTATGCTTCTATCATCACATCGCCTTCTCAAATATCTCTTTGCCTCAGTCTTTAAAAGACACGTGTTATTACATTTAAGCCCACCTGGATAATCCAGGAGACTCTCCCCATCTCAGGATCCTTAATTTATTCACATCTGCAGAGTCCATTTTGCCATAAGGTAACATTCACAGATTCTGGGGATTAGGTTCTAGGGGTTAGGTTCTTTGGAAGCCGTTTTTCAACCTATCACATACTTCTGGCTCATCATGTCCAAAACAGTGAAACCTGATCCTCCTCCAGAAGAGAGAGTAGTTGCTCTTTCAGGTTCCAAAGTACAGAACCTGGTAGTCATCTTTCATACTTCTTTCTCTTATCTATCATATCCAATCTTTGTCCACATCTTGACAATTTTATCTCCTGTATAATTTTCAGATCTCTTTGTTTTTCTTTTAAAAAGAAGTCCCTATTTAAAATCAAGTTATTAGCTTAGCCTAACATTTCTTATTTGGCATATTATAGAATACTCCTAGCTGATCTCTTTACTTTTTGTGCCCCTCTGAGAAAACTAAACAAACAAAAAACCAAAGGCAAATTGGGTAACTTTCCTTCTTTTCAGATCCTTTAGTGGCTTTCCAGAATCCTTGATGTGATCTTCTAGGCTCTCCATAATCCAGCTACAGCTGATTTTTCCAGTCTCATCTTTATTTTTCTCTTTTGCTTTCTGTGTTTATTATCATTAGCTTTCTTTTAGATCTTGGAAAGGGCAATGCTTAAGAGATTTTGTTTCCCTCTGAACTTGTTCTTCAGATTTGAGCTCAATGTTACTTCAAGGAATACTTTATTCCCCGGATCAGGATCCCATGTTCTTTTTCATAGTGTCATACATCTTACATTCTGAAGATCAAAGTTTATAATTAAATGTTTATTTAGATTAGTGTCTGCCTCTCCTTACTAGACTGTAAGCTTCAAGTGGCCAGGAATAGGTCTGGTTTGCTATACCTGTGTTGAGTACAGTGGCATAAAATATATGTTTATGTGCTATGTAGTGACGTTTCAGTCAATGACAGACTGCATATGTAACGCTGACTCCATAAGATTATAATGGAGCTGAAAAATTCCTATCACTTACTATATTTACTATACCTTTTATCATTATTTTAGAACATACTTCTACTTATTAAAAAAAAGTTAACTGTAAAACACCCTCAGACAGATCTTTCAGGAGATATTACAGAAGAAGGCTTTGTTATCATAGCAGATGATAGCTCCGTGAGTGTTATTGCCCCTGAAGACTTTTCAGCAGGACAAGATGTGGAGATGAAAGACAGTGATATTAATCATTCCAACCCTGTTGTAGGCATAGGCCAATGTGTGCATTTGTATCTTTGTTTTTAACAAAAAAGGTTTAAAAAAAGTAAAAAAAAAAGTTTTTAAGTAGAAAATACCTTACAGAATAAGGACGTAAAGAAAGTATTTTTGTATAGCTGTACAATGTGTTTTAAACTATGTGTTATTACAAGAGTCAAAGAATTAAAAAACTCATAAAGTTTATAAAAATTACAGTAAGCTAAAGTTAATTTATTATTGAAGAAAGAAAAATTTTAAAAATCAGTGTAACCTAAGTGTACACTGTTTATAAAGTCTACAGTAGTGTACAGCAGTGTCCTAGGCCTTCACATTCACTCACCACTCACTCACTGACCCATAACAACTCCCTATTCTGCAAGCATGGGAAGTTAAATGTGTTTAGATACATAAAAACTTACCATTGTGTTTCAGGTATCTACGGCAGGGGTCCTCAACTGTACTGGTCCCCCAGTACTGGTCTGTGGCCTGTTAAAAACCTGGCTGCAGCAAGCTATAATAGCATTGCTGCTTGAGCTCCGCCTCCTGTCAGATAACCTGCAGCATTCGATTCTCATAGGAGTGTGAACTCTGTTGTGAATTGTGCATGCGAGGGATCTAGGTTGCACACTTCTTATGAGAATATGACTAATGCCTGATGATCTGAGGTGGGTCAGTTTCATCCAGAACCATGCCTGCCAACCCCCTGCCCTTTTCCGTGGAAAAATTGTCTTCCACAAAACCAGTCCCTCATGCCAAAAAGATTGGGGACCACTGGACTACAGTATTCAGTACAATAACATGCTGTAAGTTTTGTAGCCTAGGAGCAATAGGCTATGTCATATAGCCTAGGTGTGTAGTAGGCTATACCACTTAGATTTGTGTAAGTACAAGCTGTGATGTTCTCAACCACAAATTGCCTAATGACATTTCTCAGAATGTATTTCTGTCATTAGGTGACACATGACTGTACAATAAACTTGTGGTAAATGAATGACACCTGCTTTCCTGTAACTCATGTTACAGGCCTCCAAGTATTTGAAGACTGTTGTGTCCCTCCTTTAATCTTTTCAAGTTAAATACTTTTGAAATACTTTTGATTTCTTGCATTCTTCCTCCATTTTGTATGGTTTGCAAGTCCCTAATCACTTTAAATGTTCTATTTTGGGTGTGCCCTAGTTATAGATATTTTTTAGGCCAGATCGGGAGATCACACCCCAGATGATATCTCTGTGCAATGCAGAATATTGCCTCCCTCATTACAAAGTATACAAGGTATAGGCTAAAAAACCATAACAATGAGGACCAATGTGCAGTGGCTAGAACAAAAGTTTGTCTCTTGTTTAGCAGTCCCGAGGTAAGCAACTCTGTTCCTTGTTGTCATCCAGGATGCTAGTTTCCTTCTGTCTTTAATTTTTGTCGTTCCTACTGGTGTTGTCATGTGCATGATTGAGACTAGCTCTTTACCACTCTGTGTTGCAGCCCTCAAAAGAGAAAAAGGAAGTGGAGGGCAAGCCACTTCCTTATAAAGGTATGCCCTGAAGATTGCATATGTAACTTATGTGACTGTCTCATTGGCCCAAACTTAGGCACAGGCCGCATTTAGCTGTCAGGGAGCCTAGCTTATTGGCCATATGCCCAGGAAATTTTCTTACTAAAAAGAAGGAATACTTTGCTTGTTTGGCATTAGTTTCCTACAGTTGGTGAATGTTTTTTTGTTTTATCTATTTTTTTCTCTCTTTTTTTTTTTCTTGTCAGCCTTTTCAGGTTGAAAGTTGGTGCATGTTGAATTTGTGGTCATAACTGCTGTTCATTGTTATGCTGTTAATTATTTAAATGTATCACAAACATTTGCATTTATTAAATTTTTAAATGCAAGTGATAGACTGGTAATCAGCAGTTCTTCTTCTCCCCCTCCACCCCTTTTTTTTCTTTTTGCCAGAGTTTGTGGTTGATTACTTCATTTCTAGCCTTAACATACAGAAATTCAACAAATATTTATGACTACATACCAGGCACTTTGTATTACAGATATATAATATTGAATAATACAGATTGTTCTCTTTCACAAAGTTTGTATTCAAACATATTGCTTGATTTCTTTTGTGAGTGGTTTAAATTGGGGGTTGGCAAACTTTTTCTATTAAGGACCAGATAGTATTTTCTGCCCTGTGGCCTAAAATTTATGTAAATAATTCAAACAACCCAATAACAACAACAACGAAATAATCTGATTTAAAAGTGGGCAAAAGACCTAAATAGACATTCTGAAATTTGAAGACATACAACAGGTATATGAAAAAATGTTCAACATAATTCATCATCAGGGAAATGGAAGTCAGAACTACAATTAGATATCACCTCACCCCAGTTCTGGCTGTTAACAAAAAGACAAAAAATAAATGCTGGTGAGGATATGGAAAAAGGAGAACTTTTATACAGTTAATGTCAATCTAAATTAGTACAGACATTATGGTCAACAGTGTGGATGTTCCTTAAAAAATTAAAAATAGAACGACCACATGACCAAGCAATTCCACTTCTTGGTATATGTCCAACTCAAGGAAATTTAATCAGTATGTTGAAGATCTGCATTTCCATGTTTATTGCAGCACTATTCATAACAGCCAGTTTGTTTTTCTTAAAAAATAGTTGTCCTTGACCATTTTTGAAACGTTATTCTTACATCATTTTAATTGCATTACTTCTTAACTCATCCTTTCACAATTTCTTTAGCTAACTCTTCCTCCTGTCTGTCAAATATCTGTTTTCCTTTAAGTGCAGTTCTTGGTTCTGTCTCTTTCTATTCTTTCTCTCAAGTCTTAGTCACTTAAAAAATTATATGTTATAGACAATTTCCAAATCTATGCATCTATTCCTTACCTTTTTTGATCTAGTTATAACTCCAAATCTAACTTACCTAAAATCTGTAAATGTTATGTACTTTCGTTCTTTGAGCTTGAAACCTTATTTTGAGTCATTTTATACCATCAAGGAAATATAGGAGTTGTAAAGGTGGACAATAACATGTGAAAACTTGTGGAGGCAGCAGAAATTATTTAGAATTTGCGAAATGTATATTTAGAATGTGGCAAATGTGGAGAATGTGGCAAATCTTGGTCTGTTATTCCCTTGGAATAATAGATCAGGAGGGGCTTTGTCTTCCTTAAAAAGGATTTTCTAGTTTGATGCTACAGGTAATATGGAGCTACTAAAGGATTTAAAATGGGAAGGTTGAATGATAAGATGTTTTTTCCTAGATTATTTGTAGCAGTATGTAGGATGGCTCTTGGGGATAGGAATCCTGAAGCAAGGATACTGGTTAAGAGGTTTTACAATTAGGTGAGAAATGATAATTTCCTGAATTAAGGCAGTGGTACTGCAGATTTAGTTAGAAGGATAGATTTTGATTTAAGTGATGAGGAAGAGGGATTTATCAATTCCTGATTTAGGACCTGAGAAAATGAATATTATTAACCGGCGAAGTACATACAGAAGGAGAAAAAGAAGGTTTGGGAGGGGAAGGGAACCTTACAAAAAAACGAGCTCTGTTTTGTAGGTATTAAATTTGAGGGTGTCTGTGGGCTGCCCAGGAGGCATTTGTATGTTAAGATCTGAATCTGAGGCAGAGTTTTAAGTTAGAGATGTAGATATGGAATGTAGTAGGGTACAGGTGGTAGTTAAATCTGTAGTATAATTGAAACCACCCACAGATAATATGTGGAATGAAAACTGGGCCAACTCTGCAACAACCACGTTTTGGAGAGGAGGAAGCCTGGAAAGGGAAATCAAGAAAGCAGGTGATTGCAAAGCATTCCTTGAATTTGGTTGTGAAGAGGTCATCAGTGATTTGTTTCAGGGGAGTGGTATGGGCAGAAGCCTGATTGCAATGATATGAGATGTGAATAAAAGGTGAGGTGAGGCAATAGAGACAGGTACTACAGACTAGTATTACAGAAGTAGGATTCTTATGTGAAAAAGGTATATATATCTTGGTGCTTTTGATGGCAAGTTGCAGGATAGTCAATTTTAAAATGGGCTTAAATGATGAAAGAGATTTATTGGCCTATGGAATGGAAAAGTCCAGAGGTGGGATGGATAGTTTGAATGTTTCAGGCCTGGGGTTTGCAGGCAGGGCTGGTGGAAGGACTGGGATAGAGGATGAGAGTGTGTTTATGAGAGAGGGATAAACCTTGAGGTTTAGACTAGATATGGAAGCAGCTGAAAGAAGGAGGGGACTGATACTGAGAAAAAAACGTAGGTCACAGAAAGCTAGAGGTCTAATTTCATGTAAGTAAAGGAATGAAAACAGGAAGGTTGTGGTTTACTAATAAGGGCTTTCTCTAGCTAGGCTAAGTTAGCTACAGTTATCCAAATAGGCTTTATACATTGCAGCTTTCAAAATCCAGTCCTAGTATTTTGTAGCATAGTTGTTTACTTGATGGCTCTTCTGCCAGGAAATAAAAATTGAACATTGTTAATTCTTTGTCACTCATGGATACAACATTGGTACTCACACAAAGGTGTGAACCTGAAGATCCTCGTAAGATGAGAAGCTTTTCTTTGTGTATATATGAAAATAAACATGTTGGTCTTGGCGAAATTATGAGGTCGCTATATTTTGTGGTCATACCCTTTCTTTGTCTTCTGTTGCTCCCGCCTTCCTCTTTTTTAGGTTTACTTTTTATTCTCTTTGCAAATAGGAAAAGATGCTTCATATTTATTCATGTCACATGTTGATTATTCTAGGTGTTTACCTTTCTAAGTTGTCTTCAAGTTCAGTGCTGTTGAGTTTAGTGGTGTTTGAATTAGGTAAACTTGGAGTGGTGTGATATAAGAATATTAATTCAGTCTCACTTTGTGTGTAAAATTTAAAGTAGTATGAATTCCTTCAAATTAATAATGCATTGAGTTGTATAATCTCAGGCCAAGTAAATTGAAAACTGCCACATGGCAGTGTACTTCTTTAGGATTGGTCTTGAGTTTTGGCTGCTTTAAATTAGGATAGGTCTTAAGAGTCACTTCTGGCTGGGAAAAAGATTTTAAAAAGATCATGATAGGTCTTTAGGACATTTGTCCCATAAAATGCCTGTATAGAGAGAAAGCCTTTCTTAGTAAAGGAATTTCTGAGACTGGGAATAGTTGGGAGAGGTGTTTGGGGGAGACTGATATTTCTTTTTTTTTTTTTGAGACGGAGTCTTGCCCTGTCGCCCAGGCTGGAGTGCAGTGGCACGATCTTGGCTCACTGCAAACTCCGCCTCCCATGTTCAAGCAGTTCTCTGCCTCAGCCTCCCGAGTATCTGGGACTACAGGCATGCACCACCGTGCCTGGCTAATTTTTGTATTTTTAGTAGAGACGGGATTTCACCATCTCGGCCAGGCTGGTCTTGAGCTCCTGACATCATGATACACCTGCTTTGGCCTCCCAAAGTGCTGGGATTACAGGCATGCACCACCGTGCCTGGCCGAGACTGATAATTTCTTATTACCCCTAAAAGCATATGATTCCTAGAAATGTTGCTGAAGGTTAAATCTACTTTAGTTGTTTTAGAGTGCTTAGAAAGGTTAGAATAATGATTTAAAAAGACTTACCTTTCTTCCCCTTCCTTATCTCTATATCCCATGATGAGCCTTTGTTCCATGCTGCCACCCCTGGCTTTTTATGGCATGATGATCATACCAAACTTATGGAAAGTAATTCATATGAATATATATAAAGTAATTCTGGCCTGGGTGGCTGCTGCTTAAGAATCATCTAAAGTGATCTTGGGGGGAGGATTTGTAAGGAATTAAAAAATCCCTACCCCTGCTATTTGAGAACAAGATCTACAGCCTTTTTTTCTGTGTATATATGTGTGGGTGATGTTAAATTGTCTATGGAAAAAAATTGATTCTAAAAATGCTGCTAAAGAACAAATGGTGAAGAATTGTGGTAAGATATCCTAGATGGTCATTTATGTAGACTGTTTCCTATTAAGGCAAAATAGGTGGTATTTAAAACATGACAGTAGATTCTTTAAATTTTTTTTAATGTTCATTAAAGAGCCATTTTATATAAAGGTACAGCTATATGTTAGGCTTTTAAATTTAATCTGCATTTTAACAGAGGTAGAAAATGCTAGGTAACTGATCTGAAGTGGAAATTCTGGTTAAATACAGCATTTCTAGTCTAGTCCATTGCTATGTACAGGATCCATCTCTCTATCCTTGAGAAACTCTAAATTGGAGATTACATAAGATAAGAACATACATGAAATGACTAGAGGAATAGTATCAGATTGTATGGAATTAATGATAGATTCCATTCAGATGCTAGATAGGATGCTCTGGGCTGCATATTTATGTAGGATATGTCCTAAATTCACTGGAGAGTTGATATAGAGAAAATATATGTTGCTCATAGGTAACATTAGACTTCAGAGAAGGGAGAGATCATGGAGTGTGACCAGAAAGACTTCTGGAAAAAAAGAGCTTTTGAACTGCTCTTTGAAAGATGGATACGATTTGGGTTGACAGAAAAGAGGACATTCCAGATTGGGCAGATTCAAGAGAAAAATCACTGGAGGTAGAAATAAGTTTGTCATAAGTTGAGTAGAGAAAAAGATTGGGGCCAGGCTTGGTGGCTCACACCTGTACTCCTAAAACTTTGGGAGGCCAAGGCGGGTGGATCACTTGAGGTCAGGAGTTCAAGACCAGCCTGGCCAACGTGTTGAAACCCCATCTCTACTAAAAAAATACAAAAATTAGCCAGGCATGGTGGCGCACACCTGTAATTCCAGCTACTTGGGAGGCTGAGGGAGGAGAATTGCTTGAATTGGGAGGTGGAGGTTGCAGTGAGCTGAGATCATGCCATTGCACTCCAGCCTGTGGGACAAAGAGTGAAACTCCATCTCAAAAAAAAGGAAAAAAAAAAAAAAAAGATTGGCCTGTCTTGGTAACAGTGAGCCTCGTATCCTGGTATCTGGGCTAAAGTGAAGACTTTGAAGCTAGGGAGTACAAAATGAACATGGAAGATTAATATGACTATGGTCTTTTTTTCTCCCTGCCCTGATGATTTTACTTTTATATGTTTTTTTCTTAAATAAAGATCACACTCTAAAATATTACAAAGTTAAAAAAATCATTTTTAGAGAAGTTTAAGTATTAAATAGATATTAATGTCTTCAATGTTTCTTTGAGATCTTCAGGTTAAATCACACATTGAAATTTGCTTGTGGCATATGTATTAGTGTATTTGTCAGTGTGCTTGGGTGCCTCTCTGACTTTATTCAAGGTATTGACCATTCAGTTCTTAGTTTGTAGAAGAAATGGCAACGTTGGAAACAATAACCTATTTTAATTCTTTAATTATATTATAGTTGTACCTCAGTCCATTTTTCCCTCTTTTGTTTTATCTTAGGTCAACAGGACATACTGCTGT